TACAGAAATTCCACTTTTCATAATAATAGCTACCATTACTATGGTCCCAGTATTGTACTAAGCACTTATATTATCTCCAGTCCCCAGAGCAACCATGCAAAGTAGGTACTGTTTCCATTTTACAGATAAGAAATTGATGCTCAAAGAGATTAAATAATTTGCTAGTATGTAGCAGAACTCTCTGATCTCAAAGCCTCTGTTCTTCCTTCCTCCTGGATCCCATCACCTCTTTCTAGAGTTTGCGTTTAAAAGAACTAGGGGCAGGGGGAGGGCAATGTAGCAGTTCAAATAACTCCTCCTTTGGAGGAAGGGCAAGGAAGCAGAAGAGAACCGCTGAAGGATTCAGCAATAGCACTAGGTAGCAGTCTCATGTAACCAAGTTTAACCCACAGTTGAAATTTCCAGTTGGTCATGTGAGCAACGGAAGCAATTTTTAAACTCTGGCCAGGAGCCCCAATGCTTACAAAAATAAAAGCTTTGTTCGGCTCTTATTTTGAAATAAAATAGATGTTCCAGCTGCTCCAACATGGGCCTAAACACTGCAGTGAGAATGCTCAGGACACAAAGTTTTGTGTCCAGAGAAGCCCAGTCATCATTACAAAATTGATCTCTAAAAGGGGTTGGGGGACAGACGGCATAGCTGCTTCCCAAGGAAATGAGTAGGAGGTGACCTGGGTCCTGACTGCCACACTGGCTGGGAGCTTGGACCAGATGATCCTGATGGGTTTCTTCTGAATAAAATTCCGGGTTGTGTTTATCTTGCAGTTTAAATCACTGGGAGCTTCGAGAGTTCTTTGGCTCCTTCCCTTTCTGGAATTATTGTGTGATATAATCAAGACATTTACCTGGCTCTTTAAATCAGTTGGTTTGCCGGCTACAGTGTAGGTAAAGAGTATGTCATAATGGACAATAAAAAGTTGTTTACATACCTCATTTCTGAAAAGTCATGGGCCACTGGCAAGTTAGGAAACGAAAGTGAAATCAGCTGATAGTGACATCAGTCAGAACAAATGTACCAAAGTTCAGAGAGCTGTTTACTAGGCACGACTGCGAAGGCAAGGGGGCACCAGCTCAGGACTGCATCTGCCTGCCATTTCCCTTCCACTCCTCCTTTCTGGAGTCTGACATTAGAAAGCCAGCGAGAAGGAAGATTCAAACAACCAACCCTGATTTCCTGCTTCTCCTTTTCATGAGTGTTCCTGTGGTCTCTGCACCTCCTTTCTGTAAGTACCGATCCTGCAAGCATCACAGCTTAGAGATGGACTGACTGCTGTGACTTCCCCGCAGGTCCCCCGGCAGAGGGCAGTAGAGATGGCCGGCCCAAGGCCTCGGTGGCGCGACCAGCTGCTGTTCATGAGCATCATAGTCCTCGTGATTGTGGTCATCTGCCTGATGTTTTACGCTCTTCTCTGGGAGGCTGGCAACCTCACTGACCTGCCCAACCTGAGAATCGGCTTCTATAACTTCTGCCTGTGGAATGAGGACACCAGCACCCTACAGTGTCACCAGTTCCCTGAGCTGGAAGCCCTGGGGGTGCCTCGGGTTGGCCTGGGCCTGGCCAGGCTTGGCGTGTACGGGTCCCTGGTCCTCACCCTCTTTGCCCCCCAGCCTCTCCTCCTAGCCCAGTGCAACAGTGATGAGAGAGCGTGGCGGCTGGCAGTGGGCTTCCTGGCTGTGTCCTCTGTGCTGCTGGCAGGCGGCCTGGGCCTCTTCCTCTCCTATGTGTGGAAGTGGGTCAGGCTCTCCCTCCCGGGGCCTGGGTTTCTAGCTCTGGGCAGCGCCCAGGCCTTACTCATCCTCTTGCTTATAGCCATGGCTGTGTTCCCTCTGAGGGCTGAGAGGGCTGAGAGCAAGCTTGAGAGCTGCTAAAGGCTTACGTGATTGCAAGGGTTCAGTTCCAACCATGGTCAGAGGTGGCACATCTGCTCAGCCATCTCATTTTACAGCTAACGCTGATCTCCAGCTCCAGCGATGGAACCCACTACAGAGGAGGTGGGGCCCCTGTGTCAAAGAGGCCGAGGGGCAGCAAGGGCAGCCAGGGCACCTGTGACTTCTTAGTACAAGATTGTCTGTCCTTCAGGACTTCCAAGGCTCCCAAAGACTCCCTAAACCATGCAGCTCATTGTCACACCAATTCCTGCTTTAATTAATGGATCTGAGCAAATCTTCCTCTAGCTTCAGGAGGGTGGGGAGGGAGTGATTGCTGTCATGGGGCCAGACTTCCAGGCTGATTTGCCAAATGCCAAAATGAAACCTAGCAAAGAACTTACGGCAACAAACGAGGACATTAAAAGAGCGAGCACCTCAGTGTCTCTGGGGACATGGTTAAGGAGCTTCCACTCAGCCCACCATAGTGAGTGGGCCGCCATAAGCCATCACTGGAACTCCAACCCCAGAGGTCCAGGAGTGATCTCTGAGTGACTCAACAAAGACAGGACACATGGGGTACAAAGACAAGGCTTGACTGCTTCAAAGCTTCCCTGGACCTGAAGCCAGACAGGGCAGAGGCGTCCGCTGACAAATCACTCCCATGATGAGACCCTGGAGGACTCCAAATCCTCGCTGTGAACAGGACTGGACGGCTGCACACAAACAAACGCTGCCACCCTCCACTTCCCAACCCAGAACTTGGAAAGACATTAGCACAACTTACGCATTGGGGAATTGTGTGTATTTTCTAGCACTTGTGTATTGGAAAACCTGTATGGCAGTGATTTATTCATATATTCCTGTCCAAAGCCACACTGAAAACAGAGGCAGAGACATGTACTCTGGTGTGATCTCTTGTCCTCAGTGTCTCTTCTGGGCTCCTGTCCCTCTTGCTTTATAGCTAGCTGCCCGGGGACCAAGGTACAGGTGAAAGCAAGGTAGCAGCTTGCGGGAGGAGGCCTGTCTGGCTTACCAGTCTATACACTGTGGCCTCAACCTCCCAGACAGGGCAGAGAACTGTGGGCAGCTCGTTTGCTTTCTAGGCTGGCTGGAGAGGTGGGAGCTCATTGATAGACTCATGATGGAAACTATTTTTGAAACAGGCTTCCTCCTTCAGGAGAGATCATGCGGACTAAACTGTAGCAATTCCAGTGCACCTGGCAGTGATCCTTTTCTTTGCAAAGTACT